AAGAATGCCACAGGTTTACATTCCATTTGTGTTGAAGCTATAGTAGCCTTTATTTGATATTTGTTTTAATTTCATGACATGAAATTAAATTTTCAGGGACATGCAACGGGTTCGGCCCATTCCCTTCACTTAACATTACTGAGCTGGGCAGTAAGCTCAGAGTTGCAGATATAAAGATGAATAGACAGATACCTACCCAGGAGCTTACTCTAGAAGAGGACAGATGGATAAGCTACATTTTATAGCAGAATTTGGCAAAGTGTACTGAAGCTATAAACAGCTATGATGGTAAATAAGGTAAGAATTATGCTTAGTGAGGTCAGGGAAGGCTTCTAGAGCTAACATCTGAACTGGGACTTCTATTGGCAAGGCAGAAAATCAGGAAAACGCACTTATTCCTGGCAGAGGAAGCCTCTTGATCAAAAATCTTAAGAGATGAAAAAGGACCGGTTGTTAGGAAACAGATGATGGTGCCCAGAGCGCAAGATGAGGGGGAGTGTTGGGAGATGGAGCTAAAAGATACACTGGTGCCAAAGACTGAAGAGCCTCCTGTAGATAGCGCAGGGCGCAGCGCTGAAGGGAAAGAAAAAGTTGGGATTGTTCAATAAAGTTGGTGACTGATTCAGTCGGATTAATTCCGCCCTGGTGGTCTTGTGGGAATGAAGATAACTAGCAGGATAGTCTAAGAAGCCCTGTGGAAGCAGAGTCATGAGCTGTGAATGGGGACGTGGCGGCCACACGGCCGCGCCCACGCCACCCGCAGTACGGGGCTGGGGCTGGGGCTGGGGCTGGAGCCCGCCGTCCCAACAATCCCGGGGACGAGAGTTGGGCGGGAATCCGCTCCACGCAACTCGGCGCGGTCCCGGGGACGTGGCGCTTTCCAGCCAATCCCGGCTATGCGATTGTTAGACCAATGGCTACTCGGGGACGCTATGCGACAGCGGCGGGTTTGCTGATGATTGGTCGGGAGGCCGCCGGCGAGGCGGATGAGGGCGGGGTGCGGACCCGCTTCCGGTTGGGCGGTGCTTGCGCGCGTGAGCTGAGCCGGTGGGTGAGCGGCGGCCACGGCATCCTGTGCTGTGGGGGCTACGAGGAAAGGTAAGTACGGTGATGCCCAGCCCCTTCACCACCTCTACTGATATGTCCTCCTCTGCCATTTCAGGACCTCCCACCCTCCCCCACTGAGCTGCCTTCCCAGTGATGAAAGAAAAAATGTAAAAGCCTGAAAACCCTTCTTCTTGATTTTTAATTTTTTTTTTTCCCTCTAAGACCTTAACCACTCTGGATAGTATCACGGGGTATCAGTAGAGTGTGCTAAACAGATGTGTACTCTGCAGCTTCTTTGCAGGTTTTTTGTCACATTTTTCAGTCAAGTGTTCCAGCTTTGTGCTTGTTCATTAGAGTCACCTGTGACTACAGAGATTCTGAAAGTTTGAATCAGGGCCTGGGAATCTGTACTTTGAACAGTACTACAGGTGGTATTTATGCCTAGGCAAGTATGGGAAACAACTGTGCAGAAGGATAAAGACGTTCTTATCTATGACTAGACCATCTGAATGATTTGGCCTTTGAAGGTGACTCAAGGTTGAGCCTGGATGTTGGAGACTTGGTGCTATAGACCAAGGAAGCTGCCAAGTATTTCGCTGGTTCCTAATCTCATGAACATCAGAATCACCTGAAAAACATTTAAAGCTACGAATGTCTGAATTCAGCTTCAGAGACTCTAAATCAATAGGAGAAACTTAAAGCTTCCTAGATGATTCTAATAACCAGCCATGTTTGAAGACCAGACCACCAATGCGTACAAGAAGTAAAGGATTTGGAGTCAACATTTAAACCTTGGTTCTTTCACTTTTAATTCTTATGAACTTGGGCAAAAGGATTAAAATTCTACTTTGGTATCTTTTGAAAGAAAACAGAAAGTGGACATTTTAACTATAAGTTTCTTATCAGCCTACAATCAGATGAAGGAAACTGGTAAAAATTTCTCACTGTAATAATTGAAGAGTTCCTGAATTAACTGCTTTTCATTTTCTTCAAGATCTAATTATCATGGACCTGCGACAGTTTCTTATGTGCCTGTCCCTGTGCACAGCCTTTGCCTTGAGCAAACCCACAGAAAAGAAGGACCGTGTACATCATGAGCCTCAGCTCAGTGACAAGGTTCACAATGATGCTCAGAGTTTTGATTATGACCATGATGCCTTCTTGGGTGCTGAAGAAGCAAAGACCTTTGATCAGCTGACACCAGAAGAGAGCAAGGAAAGGCTTGGGTAAGGTACCACCTCTCAGGGGTCTAGTGTGGCCTTTTGCTGGATTTCTCTGCATTTTCTACAGAAAGATTGTAAGTAAAATAGATGGCGACAAGGACGGGTTTGTCACTGTGGATGAGCTCAAAGACTGGATTAAATTTGCACAAAAGCGCTGGATTTACGAGGATGTAGAGCGACAGTGGAAGGGGCATGACCTCAATGAGGACGGCCTCGTTTCCTGGGAGGAGTATAAAAATGCCACCTACGGCTACGTTTTAGGTAGGTCCCTACTGTCTGGGGGAAAAAGCCTTTTTAAGATTTGACCTAAATTTTTGTTTTCTAGATGATCCAGATCCTGATGATGGATTTAACTATAAACAGATGATGGTTAGAGATGAGCGGAGGTTTAAAATGGCAGACAAGGATGGAGACCTCATTGCCACCAAGGAGGAGTTCACAGCTTTCCTGCACCCTGAGGAGTATGACTACATGAAAGATATAGTAGTACAGGTGGGTGAGATGAAGGATTCTGAACAGGGACTTTAATAGTCTCTTCTTATTCTTTCCTGTTTAGGAAACAATGGAAGATATAGATAAGAATGCTGATGGTTTCATTGATCTAGAAGAGTATATTGGTAAGTCTCTGCTTTTAGTGTTTTTCTTAGAACCCTTCTTTTGTATGTATGTCTGTGTACCCAGGTGACATGTACAGCCATGATGGGAATACTGATGAGCCAGAATGGGTAAAGACAGAGCGAGAGCAGTTTGTTGAGTTTCGGGATAAGAACCGTGATGGGAAGATGGACAAGGAAGAGACCAAAGACTGGATCCTTCCCTCAGACTATGATCATGCAGAGGCAGAAGCCAGGCACCTGGTCTATGAATCAGACCAAAACAAGGTAAGTCTGGCGAGGCCCACACGCTCTATCCTCTTCTTCAATTCATTGCTATCTCTACTTTCAGGATGGCAAGCTTACCAAGGAGGAGATCGTTGACAAGTATGACTTATTTGTTGGCAGCCAGGCCACAGATTTTGGGGAGGCCTTAGTACGGCATGATGAGTTCTGAGCTACGGAGGAACCCTCATTTCCTCAAAAGTAATTTATTTTTACAGCTTCTGGTTTCACATGAAATTGTTTGCGCTACTGAGACTGTTACTACAAACTTTTTAAGACATGAAAAGGCGTAATGAAAACCATCCCGTCCCCATTCCTCCTCCTCTCTGAGGGACTGGAGGGAAGCCGTGCTTCTGAGGAACAACTCTAATTAGTACACTTGTGTTTGTAGATTTACACTTTGTATTATGTATTAACATGGCGTGTTTATTTTTGTATTTTTCTCTGGTTGGGAGTATGATATGAAGGATCAAGATCCTCAACTCACACATGTAGACAAACATTAGCTCTTTACTCTTTCTCAACCCCTTTTATGATTTTAATAATTCTCACTTAACTAATTTTGTAAGCCTGAGATCAATAAGAAATGTTCAGGAGAGAGGAAAGAAAAAAAATATATGCTCCACAATTTATATTTAGAGAGAGAACACTTAGTCTTGCCTGTCAAAAAGTCCAACATTTCATAGGTAGTAGGGGCCACATATTACATTCAGTTGCTATAGGTCCAGCAACTGAACCTGCCATTACCTGGGCAAGGAAAGATCCCTTTGCTCTAGGAAAGCTTGGCCCAAATTGATTTTCTTCTTTTTCCCCCTGTAGGACTGACTGTTGGCTAATTTTGTCAAGCACAGCTGTGGTGGGAAGAGTTAGGGCCAGTGTCTTGAAAATCAATCAAGTAGTGAATGTGATCTCTTTGCAGAGCTATAGATAGAAACAGCTGGAAAACTAAAGGAAAAATACAAGTGTTTTCGGGGCATACATTTTTTTTCTGGGTGTGCATCTGTTGAAATGCTCAAGACTTAATTATTTGCCTTTTGAAATCACTGTAAATGCCCCCATCCGGTTCCTCTTCTTCCCAGGTGTGCCAAGGAATTAATCTTGGTTTCACTACAATTAAAATTCACTCCTTTCCAATCATGTCATTGAAAGTGCCTTTAACGAAAGAAATGGTCACTGAATGGGAATTCTCTTAAGAAACCCTGAGATTAAAAAAAGACTATTTGGATAACTTATAGGAAAGCCTAGAACCTCCCAGTAGAGTGGGGATTTTTTTCTTCTTCCCTTTCTCTTTTGGACAATAGTTAAATTAGCAGTATTAGTTATGAGTTTGGTTGCAGTGTTCTTATCTTGTGGGCTGATTTCCAAAAACCACATGCTGCTGAATTTACCAGGGATCCTCATACCTCACAATGCAAACCACTTACTACCAGGCCTTTTTCTGTGTCCACTGGAGAGCTTGAGCTCACACTCAAAGATCAGAGGACCTACAGAGAGGGCTCTTTGGTTTGAGGACCATGGCTTACCTTTCCTGCCTTTGACCCATCACACCCCATTTCCTCCTCTTTCCCTCTCCCCGCTGCCAAAAAAAAAAAAAAAGGAAACGTTTATCATGAATCAACAGGGTTTCAGTCCTTATCAAAGAGAGATGTGGAAAGAGCTAAAGAAACCACCCTTTGTTCCCAACTCCACTTTACCCATATTTTATGCAACACAAACACTGTCCTTTTGGGTCCCTTTCTTACAGATGGACCTCTTGAGAAGAATTATCGTATTCCACGTTTTTAGCCCTCAGGTTACCAAGATAAATATATGTATATATAACCTTTATTATTGCTATATCTTTGTGGATAATACATTCAGGTGGTGCTGGGTGATTTATTATAATCTGAACCTAGGTATATCCTTTGGTCTTCCACAGTCATGTTGAGGTGGGCTCCCTGGTATGGTAAAAAGCCAGGTATAATGTAACTTCACCCCAGCCTTTGTACTAAGCTCTTGATAGTGGATATACTCTTTTAAGTTTAGCCCCAATATAGGGTAATGGAAATTTCCTGCCCTCTGGGTTCCCCATTTTTACTATTAAGAAGACCAGTGATAATTTAATAATGCCACCAACTCTGGCTTAGTTAAGTGAGAGTGTGAACTGTGTGGCAAGAGAGCCTCACACCTCACTAGGTGCAGAGAGCCCAGGCCTTATGTTAAAATCATGCACTTGAAAAGCAAACCTTAATCTGCAAAGACAGCAGCAAGCATTATACGGTCATCTTGAATGATCCCTTTGAAATTTTTTTTTTGTTTGTTTGTTTAAATCAAGCCTGAGGCTGGTGAACAGTAGCTACACACCCATATTGTGTGTTCTGTGAATGCTAGCTCTCTTGAATTTGGATATTGGTTATTTTTTATAGAGTGTAAACCAAGTTTTATATTCTGCAATGCGAACAGGTACCTATCTGTTTCTAAATAAAACTGTTTACATTCATTATGGGGTATGTATGACCTTCATTTTCCAAGAAATAGAACTCTAGCTTAGAATTATGGATGCTCTAAAATGTCAGAATGGGAACTCTCCTCGAAGTTCTCCCAAACTCAGAGACAGCACTGCCTTCTCCTAAATGATTATTCTTTTCTCCCTGTTTTCTGGTATTTTCTAGCATCCTTCTCACCACAGCCATAACCCTTTTTTACTTCCATTAGGCCGTATAACTGGAGAGACCTGCTGCTCGTTATATAATTATCTGATACCAAACACAAGCGATTCTGAATGTACACACACGTTTATCTATAGAGCATAAGGTAAAACAATTTTGTTTAACATTTTGGTATTGTTTACAAATGTTATTAAAACATGCAAATTCATTTTGAGAACCTCGAGAGAATTAAACTATTAACTTTAGTAAACACACAGTTTAAGACAAATATAAAGGTTTAGCCAAATGCAACGGGGAGGAAGCACCTGGAATAATTTGTGCTTGCTCAGGGGCTTGTGGACATGGCTGTTCCTGCCAAAGCTGTAGCAGTTATCCAAAAGTTCTTTCAAACTCATATTTGGGGCCACTGAGTTTTTTTTGTTTTTTTTTTTGTTTTGTTTTGTTTTTTCTTTATGTCTCTCCCATTTCTAAAGTGTTTTCTTAAGTTTGTTCTAATTCAGCATATATCATCTCAGAATGGATCCCCAGCAGGAAAAAAAAAAAAAGTTACTAAAAAGGAAAGTATCCATACACTGAAAACTTAAAGCATATTCCTTTTTGGTTGCCTTGTATGTAGAAATCAGTTCTCCAAGTGCTGTGAATGGTGCCACTTAGGAGTAGAAACTGATGATTGTTGAAATGGCCTTTGGGTGGTCTGAAATAGACCAGTGGAAACAGTAGCTTTGTAGGCAAGAAGGCAATAGTAAGAAAATGAAAAATTGACTCCCCAAACTGCCATCACTCCTTTTACCATCTTTTTTGTGTTTTTAGTAGTTTGGTTTCTGACGGAGACAATAGAAACTTACTTAAAAGTAAAATTTAATTCTAGCTGTTGCAAACAGGCCAATATTGGGTCCTCAGTTGGGGCCAACTTGGGTAGACGAGACAGTAGAAACTTCTGTTTTCTGGGAGCTGCATGTGTCGGATTCATCTGTCATGGCCTTCCCACACACCATCTTCATGATGCAAGCTTGGAACTGGAGAGAAAGGTACAATTGGAGATAACCTTGGCAGATGAGGAAGTATGGGAAAAAAGACCTTATTCTCTGTATCACCAAAGCCTTGCACAATGCTTTGTACCCAGAATGCCCTTAGGTGGTTTTGAATCTATCTTCCCCATCCTGAAAACTATCTAGATTCCAGTCTAGAACTACTCCTGGGTCTACGGTAATCCTAAACTGGTCAAGTCTGAGACCTCACTGTTGGTAAATTCACAAACCATCCTGCTTCATAAAAGCACTGTCAGCAGAGGCCCCTCCATTACTAGCAGGTGCTCCCAGCTGGAAAGGACTGCCAATTCTCTTCTATCCAGGGAGGTTTCAAATTAGTTTTGAGTCTACCTCTGGGATTGAGGAAACAATACCATCTGAAAGTAGGGTTTTTGCCACTTAGGGTTTGGTGTTTATTAGCTCGGATTTCAGATGGGATAGGAAATCCCCCAGTACCTTCAGATGATAAGATATTTTAGAGATTTTTGCATGTGGTATGATTTCTGTGCTTCACACATGCTCGTGCAGGCTAAAAGTTGGAAGGGAAATGATTAAGAAATTATTAAATGCAAGGACTGAAAATTGAGAGGAATCTGAGTTTTTATTTTTATTTTTTTAATTTTATTTAAGTTCCAGGATACATGTGCAGGATGTGCAGGTTTGTTACATAGGTAAACGTGTGCCATGGTGGTTTGCTGCACGAGTTTTTCAATAAAATGCTTTCATTCATCCTGTTCTTTGGAGCAACTTCATTTTCCTGA